GGGGGTCTGTATATAGTTCTGAACCGGAAATGGCTGGCCCTTGCCAGCCTGGTGTGTGATGTGATGAGTTTGGGAAGGACAGTTTCCATGAGAAGCAGTGGCAGGGATGGGGATGGATGCCTTCGTTGTTCCAGGCCTGTCAGGGGGCCCAGGTCCCTAGCAGTCCCTGCCCTCTGCCCTGGACTGGAAGCTGACTAGGAGAGCTACGAATCAGAACAACTGGCCATTTTCTAGCTGGAGATGCCAGCTCCGATGGCATGGAGGGCCCTGGGGCCACCCCAGGTGTCTTTACCTCATCCTGGTGTGTAATAAATCACTGACCATGGAGCCATCATGGCTGAAATAACTGGTGTGAGGTGCCTGATTTCCTGCCACAGCCTCTCAACACCCTCCACAGTGCCCTTCCACGCCTGGGTATGGCCTGGGTGGAGGGGACCTCAGGGCTAGGGAAGGAGACCATGTGTGTCTTGGAAACACTGTAGCATCCCTGTCTCCCTGAACTTGCCTCCCAGGAGGCTGGCAGCCACACCTCATTCCTTCTGGTGGTTGAGTGGCCAGGGAGCCTTGGGGTCAATCAGGCTTGGGTTTCTCAGCATGGCCCCTCTAGCTATGTGGCCTTGGATTTGTCACCTCTCTCTGAGCCTTTGTGTCGGAAGAGGCAGAATAAACATGACAGTCTCATTTCTCAGAAAGGTCAATGAAACAAAAAAAGATGACGGCAGCCAACCAACTCTTCCCACAAGGCACTCAGCACAGTGCCTGCCACTTGGCCAGATCACAGGATGTGGGCAGTATCGGCCCCTATGTGTTCCTGCCTAGGCCCAGCCCCTCTCCTTGCCTCAGTGCTCCCTATCTGTGAAATGGAGCTGAGATGGCTGGAGCCAGGGTCCAGCTAGAGGACAATGCCCACGTGGCATCTTCGGGGCCCTGGAGGAGGGAGTGGGAGGAGGATGGGAGGGGTGAGGTGTCAGTTCCCCATTGGTCTAGGCCAGGTGTTCTGTGGCGGTCCCCACACCACACAAGCACACACACATCTGCACCTCAACCACAGACTACACTTGCTGAACTGGCTCCTGGGGCCATGAGGCTGTCACTGCCACTGCTGCTGCTGCTGCTGGGAGCCTGGGCCATCCCAGGGGGCCTCGGGGACAGGGCGCCACTCACAGCCACAGCCCCACAACTGGATGATGAGGAGATGTACTCAGCCCACATGCCCGCTCACCTGCGCTGTGATGCCTGCAGAGCTGTGGCTTACCAGGTGAGTCCTTCACCACTGTCACCCTGCCCTGCACTCACTTGTCCTTAGACTTCTCCCTTTCCAGGCCCATCCTTGAGTCCGGACTCCCTCCCCAACCCTGACGGGGCGGCTTTGGCTATGTGTACATGGTGCAAGTGCACACGTGTGAGCGCCTGCACGTGAGTATGCGTGTGTCTGGCTTCACACACACAAACGGCTCTCTTGCCACTTTATTTTCCCCAGAGACTCTGCTCCTATCCTCCCCACCTCCCCCTAACTGAGCAGCAGTCCTGAGGCCCTGCCTCCCAGTCCCTCCTTGTTCCAGATGTGGCAAAATCTGGCAAAGGCAGAGACCAAACTTCATACCTCAAACTCTGGGGGGCGGCGGGAGCTGAGCGAGTTGGTCTACACGGATGTCCTGGACCGGAGCTGCTCCCGGAACTGGCAGGAGTGAGTTGCCAATCCTGCCCCCCACCTCCCTCAACTGTACTCCTCTCCTCTCCACTGCCACCAGCTACGGAGTTCGAGAAGTGGACCAAGTGAAACGTCTCACAGGCCCAGGACTTAGCGAGGGGCCAGAGCCAAGCATCAGCGTGATGGTCACAGGGGGCCCCTGGCCTACCAGGTGATGCCCGGGGCTTGGGGATAGGATGAAGCCAGCATCTGAGGCTCCTGCTGGGCTCCCCTAGGCTCTCCAGGACATGTTTGCACTACTTGGGGGAGTTTGGAGAAGACCAGATCTATGAAGCCCACCAACAAGGCCGAGGGGCTCTGGAGGCATTGCTATGTGGGGGACCCCAGGGGGCCTGCTCAGAGAAGGTGTCAGCCACAAGAGAAGAGCTCTAGTCCTGGACTCTACCCTCCTCTGAAAGAAGCTGGGGCTTGCTCTGACGGTCTCCACTCCCGTCTGCAGGCAGCCAGGAGGGCAGGAAGCCCTTGCTCTGTGCTGCCATCCTGCCTCCCTCCTCCAGCCTCAGGGCACTCGGGCCTGGGTGGGAGTCAACGCCTTCCCCTCTGGACTCAAATAAAACCCAGTGACCTCACTTCTTTTCTCTGCAAAAGGTGCTTGTGGGGCTGGGAGTGCAGACATTGGTGTTTCTGCTGATGTCCCTTGTGAAAAAAAAAAAAAAACTCTCAAAATCAATTTTTTTTTTTTGAGACAGTCTCACTCTGTCA